TCCAGTGGATTCTCTCACCTTTTACTGCTCCTTATCTCCCGCCACTTACTTACACCACTTTCTTCTTGTCCTATACACTTTTCTAGATTTCCCCAATCTATTATTTACCACTGTGATCATTCAGTCATTCAATAAGTATTTATTGTCTACTTTGTGGACAGGCACTGTTGTATGGTTGAGGATACATTAAAAAGACAAGATTATGTCACTACCATCAGTGAGTTTACATTTTAGGGGGCAGGGTACATTTGCAAAGTACAAACAGTGTGGAAGTGAAGTATACCTTAGAGAGTCTGAGATCTCCTCTCTGAAGAACATAACTGTTGGTTTACTTGTCAGCCACCAGACTTTCCTTCTCTTTAGCTGCCTCAGAGGAGAGGGTATCTAACTCAGCTTTGTTACCCCAGCGTCTAGTTTAGCCTAATTCATTAAATTAACAGTTTTGGACTAAATAAATGCTCTGAGAGTACTATCTAAAAATTAAAAATCAGTTGCTTCCATCCCTTTCCCCAGATTTATCCTTGAAATACCTTTCAAACCTGTTTCTGGAAAAAACATTAATATCCGTAAGATTCCCATTTGAGTCAAGTATGATAACGAGAAAACTTTTGTCATTAGGATGCTAATATTAACTTCCTATTTTACATGTCCTAATTCAAAGGTAAATTTAATCTTCCGAATCTAGACCTCCCGGTTTTTCTGGAGTTGAATGGACAGGGTAAAGTCTGACACACTCTGAGTAGCGGAGTGGGGAACTGGCTGTAAGGACATCCTTAGAATAGTTAAAATTCCGCTGGGAAAACGAGGCTTTAGAGTGGCCTCGTCCTCTACGGCTACCCAGGCAGCCTTCACAAGGAAGGGCGACCAGAGTCCGCCAGTGCATAAGAGAACTACACTTAATTCACGCGGGCCTCTTTCTCCAGTCCACCTAATACCACAGGAACCTACCCAGGGCCCGCGCCCCGCCCGTTTCCGGGTTGTCGCCGCCGCTGCCGTCAAGTGCGTAATGACGTATCAATCTCCTGAAGACCCCGGAAGTGCAACTCGAACTTGGTCGGGGCGCGGATCCCGAGAGGGAAAGTCATAACAACCGCACGAGGGAGTTCGACTGGCGAACTGGAAGGCCACGCCTCCTCCCGCCTGCCCCCTCAGCCCTGTGGCTGGGGGCAGAGCTCAGGTAGGACTGCCGTTTGCGGGGATGTGAGCTCCGGGGGCAGGCCCGGGTCGAAATCAGGAGGGGGCTGGCCTGGGTCGGTCTCAGGCGGTGGTCGCTGGCCCTGGGGACCGAGGCTGTCTGGAACCACGCTGCATTCCCTGCGGACACCTCTGACTTGTGTCTGGGCCTCCGCTGATGGGCAGGTCCCATGTTCCATTTCCACTCTCTAGGCGGGAGCGACGTGTGTGTTCCCTGGATGACTTTCCTTATGTCGGGGCGTACGGGATTCTGGGAGTCCCTGGAGACAGAGTAATGGGCCCTCCTCCGCTTTCTTGCGAGTGGAGGTATTGTGGTTGTTGTATTAATTTTTTTTTCTAGAACTTAATTTATTGCTTTCATTCATTCTAGACTGTCTTCTGAAGATTGATGTCTATTTCCTTGAGCTCTTTAATTTTGTTGCCAATTTGGATAAACATGGCACAAATCCAGCAGGGAGGTCCAGATGAAAAAGAAAAGACTACCGCACTGAAAGGTACATACTTAATTTGCTTTTTCAGGAAATTTTATAAGTAAATTTCATATCATTTCTTTTCTAGATTTATTATCTAGGATAGATTTGGATGAACTAATGAAAAAAGATGAACCGCCTCTTGATTTTCCTGATACCCTGGAAGGATTTGAATATGCTTTTAATGAAAGTAAGTGGGTTATCTATCTATCTATCTATCTAAGTATAGCAATATTGTTTGTTTATCTTCTTAGAGGGACAGTTAAGACACATAAAAACTGGGGAACCATTTGTTTTTAACTACCGGGAAGATTTACACAGATGGAACCAGAAAAGATACGAGGCTCTAGGAGAGGTATGTCACATATACTACTTTAACTTTGTTTTGGATCTTAATGTGTTATTTCTTTCCTACTTAGATCATCACGAAGTATGTATATGAGCTCCTGGAAAAGGATTGTAATTTGAAAAAAGTATCTATTCCAGTAAGTCAAATTTTAAAGAAATGTTTATTTCATTTATTTATTATTTAATTTTATTTAATTACAGGTAGATGCCACTGAGAGTGAACCAAAGAGTTTTATCTTTATGAGTGAGGATGCTTTGACAAATCCACAGAAACTGATGGTTTTAATTCATGGTAGTGGTGTTGTCAGGGCAGGGCAGTGGGCTAGAAGACTTATTATAAATGAAGATCTGGACAGTGGCACACAGATACCGTTTATTAAAAGAGCTGTGGCTGTAAGTACAATTTCCTGGGTTTTTTTTTTTGGAAATTATGCTACCTTCTTTCATTTCAAAACAGGAAGGATATGGAGTAATAGTACTAAATCCCAATGAAAACTATATTGAAGTAGAAAAGCCGAAGATACACGTACAGTCATCATCTGATAGTTCAGATGAACCAGCAGAAAAACGGGAAAGAAAAGATAAAGTTTCTAAAGAAACAAAGAAGCGACGTGATTTCTATGAGAAGTATCGTAACCCCCAAAGAGAAAAAGAAATGATGCAATTGTATATCAGAGTGAGTGAGATCACTACTTTCCTTTACTATTTTATGTAATATATGACATTTGTTTCCCTTATAGGAAAATGGTTCTCCTGAAGAACATGCAATCTATGTTTGGGATCATTTCATAGCTCAGGCTGCTGCTGAGAATGTGTTTTTCGTTGCTCACAGCTATGGAGGACTTGCTTTTGTTGAACTGGTAAGTGCTTATTTTACTCTCTGTAGTTCCAGAGCCAATATTTTATTTTCCTTTTTTAAAACAGATGATTCAACGAGAAGCCGATGTAAAAAATAAGGTAACTGCTGTGGCATTGACAGACTCTGTTCACAATGTGTGGCATCAAGAAGCTGGCAAAACGATTCGAGAATGGATGAGAGAGGTGAGACTTGGTTTTTTTTAGTGCTGAGATGAATTTCAACAATATTGTCTCTATTACATTGCAGAACTGTTGTAATTGGGTCTCTAGCTCAGAACCATTAGACACATCAGTGGAGTCCATGCTACCTGATTGCCCCCGGGTCTCAGCAGGTATGTGTTTGATGAGAGATATATGATTGCTGTTTATAGTGGGTGTTATGATCTTTTTTTACAGATGAGTAAACAGAGGTTCATGTGGTTTGTAAGTGGGGGAGTTGAGATTCTAATCCAGATCTGATAGTTGCAAACCACACTACTTCGCCGACACTCGCCAGAGAACGGCAGCACCAGAGGCAGTTCCTGAAGGTTTGCCATGGTAGCAGCCTCTGGAAGAGGAACAGGGAATTTGTCTTCAAGCTGTATTGTATACTTACAAATATATTGTGTATGTGTTTAGGGTAATTTGGGGAAAACTAATAAAATTCATGAGGAGGCCAAAGTCCCTGCACATTTGCAAGTTATACCTTGGTGCTTTTCCAGAAGGACTATATGGGAGTGATTGTGGTAGAAATGAAATAAGCAGCTGATAAATGGGTCATTTTTAATTTTCATTTTTTATTTAAACTATCGATCTTTTTATTGCAATAAAATGTCACAAGTAAAAATAAAGAATTTATGACAGTTTTAACGTGGTGGAAGGTAGAGCAAACAAATGGAGAAAAAATCCAGGTGAAGGATTAATAATTAAATAATGAAACTCTTAAACTTGAAAATATCTGTGAACTTTAACAAAAATATGTATAATAGATATGGATGCAAATTCCCTTTGATGCTTACATCTGAGAACCCAGGGAAGTGAAAGGAACATATTAAGAAGGAGACTTCATAGCAACACTGGACTGAGAGTTAAGAGAATCAAGCCCACTTCACCCCTACCCAACCCAACCCTTCCATTAGTGGATCTGGCTCCTTCTTTCCTTCATTTATTCAGAAATGCTTATTGAGCCCCCTGTATGTCAGATACTTTTCTGAATACTAGGGATTTGGCTATGAAAAGGATAAGCAAAATTCCTTTTCATAGCCAAATGTAAGCTCTGTTGCATAGAGCTTACATTTCAGAAGAGAAAATAGATACTAGGTAGACAAATCGACATATAAAGTTTATGTTTTAGATAGTGATGTTAGGATAAAAATTCAGTAGGCTAAGTGGTGAGAGAGTACCTGATGGGGCCCAGTGGTATGTTTTATATAGCGTGGTCAGGAGAGGCCTCAGTGAGGAGCTCCTTGTGTTGTCTGTACCTTTTAGGACCTTAGTCTCTTCATACATAAAATGAGAGCATTGCTAGGTGATCACTAAATGGCTGCAAAATTCTGTTCTTCCTTTAAGGGACATATCTTCGGATCAGATAATCTTTTGTATGTATAAGTTACGGTCTTTACTGTCAACTGATCTCAAAATGTAATAAGAATGTTCATTGATTCCCAAGGTTAATTCCATTTTTACATTTGGGGAATTTAAACTGAGAATAAAATGCCTTCCCAAAGATTGCATAATAGTAAAAGAAGGATTAAAGCTCTCAATTCCTGCCACTCTTAGTCTGAAAACGTCACCCCACCATGTGCTATAATGAGAAGTTGAATTGAAATGTCAGGGCAGTTCAAAGTAGATTAAAGATGTGTAAGCTGTGATGGACTACATATTTACAAATAAGGAATTGGATAAGTATATCCCACTGCACTCATTTACGGCAGGCAAGTAAGCCATGTGATATGCTTTAAGCCAGTAAAATAGCAAATTCCCCCCAAAAGATCTATAATTTTAATCAAAAGTTTGTTTCAGTCATTGAAATTCTGTTATTGCTGCTTACCAACATTAAAGTCAATCAAAACATCAGTAGCTTTGCAAGATCAATATTTTTAATATGTTTGCATTGCAGTGCTGCAGATTTTTGGCTAGTGGATCGCACCTATATTGATTTCCATGGGAAATGTTAGTCTGATACTGAAATAATTAAAAAAAAAAACAGGGATTATTGGTTTGGAATTTTGAAGGAGATAGAACTATAAAAATTGGTTATTGACTAAATTGCTTGGGGTGAGTGAACCTTGGGCACTTGCAATAAACTTGTAGCACTCATTCATTACTGAATACTACCTTAGTCCCTTAAACTGAAAAATCAGTCAATAACCTATTATAACAATGCAAATTGTGGTGAAATAACATACTATGCATATAAGAATCACATTTTATCAAAACAGATATGCGTAAGTATATGTATGGGCGTATTGAAAGTGTCTGCTAAAACATAGTGACTGATTTTGACTTTGAGATTCATGCTGAAGCTCATTTGAATAGCATTTTAAAAGAGATAAACTGCTACAAAATAACAGTAAAAAGAAGCATACAATTATTCTATGAACAATAATGAAAGTGCAAACACTACAGCACGTCAAATGACAGATTCTGTTATTTTGATTCAGAGCAAAATTACAATTGTTATTCTGTTCTCAAAGCATAGGAATAATGTATGCAAGCATTAGATTAGATACAAACACATTCCCCACAATATGAATCTAGTGCATATTACATTGCTCTTGTTTTTCAGCATTTGGTTAGGAGAGCCGTATTTTCATCTAGAAAGTTTACTCTGCGTTTTCATTTGGTTACCATTGTAAATTTATGAATTTTTTATCTCTCAGAGGCAATCTAGTGTTTTACAGAGAGAGTGTTTTTAATGTCTCAATAAAAGTTCTATCCAGGATAATAGTAAGTACTTAGGAGTACCAGTTACATATTTTGTTATATATTTTTATTTACTGAATTTTAAAATCTGTATGTTATTTACATAATATGGAAACGTTTATCTGCTTTGAAGGAAACGGGAATAAGATAAAACTAAAAATTAGTAATCACAACTGTTGCATTTTGTTGCCATCTCTATAAGCCTGGTCAGTATTTTCCTTTCATAATAAGTAGTACTCTCTTTATAAATAGAAAATTGATTATGATTCCTTCTGCTGCAGGAGATAGTAACACTCAGATAATAGCATTGGCATTCTATTTCAATTTAGCATTAATCTTTGATCACCATTTTTTTTTCAAAATTCCTTTATCCTATTCTGACTACTTTTATCATTATAACTACCATTACCCTAAATTCAGTTGATAAAATCATTTTTCTTCCTTTTCGTTTAAAATGTATACCTGAATCTAACTTTTCTCTAATATTCTATGTCTCCCCATCAGTTAAGCTGTTAGGATATTCTGTTTTGATGGATTTGCCTTAGGGATGATTTATGAGACAGGAAGCTTCAATGTTATCTAACATTAGGTACATCATACCTGAAAATAACCAAGTTGTACAGTAAAGATATATGCATGTAAGTAGTGTAAAAATTCATACAATATTTGCTAAATCATTCAATGGCTTTCTGCTAAGAATATTATTAGAAAAGTATCCATGGTCTTAAAAATGATAGGATTCTAATTCCCAAGCCTGCTGTTTCCATATAATTGTATATAAATATACAATTATTCTTCCGTTTATGTCTTTCTAAGAATTTCACCTGGAATTTGTGTTACTTATTATTGTCAAAAAATGTTATTTCCTCACCAGATAGAATTTGTGCAATCCCAGTTAGAATCTCCAGGTGTCTAACTAGTCAAGGAGCAGGACAGAGCAAATACATAGTTCTGCAAGGCTCCGTAGCCCACTCCTACAGCCACATGGACCTCTGGGCCTCTGTTCTGATCTCATCTAGATTTTTCATCTAGTATACTAGTGCCGTTTCTACCTAGAATGGCTGTCATCTGACAACTTTTTAGTAGTTTAGAATTCACGTAACTTGAAACTTGGTACAGAACATCCCTGTTGTCTTTACTGGCAGTCGCAGCAGAAACCAGGCTGTTGTCTAACTGTGAAGGTAGTGTCTGAGCACAAGCCTGAAGCTCCAGGGGAGGACAGATTTTTACATTTATTTGTGGACTCTGGACATTTGGCAAAATCCATTGCACTCAATAGACAGCAGTCAAATTAACAGGGAGATTGTTCTCCACTTATCGAAACTGTCAAAAAACTGAGGGAAGGGGGGATTCCAAAGAGCTGCTCCTAGTGCATTCTTTTTATATTAATGGTTAGTGAATACCAGTGTCAGAAGTTCACATCACAGTACGAATAAGATGATTGGATTTTAATTTTTAGACAAAAATAGTCTTTCCACATTCTAGGTCATGCTGATAAAAACTTTTTTGCGAACCAAACTATTCAGATAGTCTGTACCAAGCCTTACCTATACGCAGCTAGAAAATACCTAGAGGGCTTTATTCATTAACAAATTATCACACATGCATGCTGCTCAGAGAGTATGTTTAAGATAGTGGTTAAAAGCACAGGCTCTGAAGCTATACTGCCTGAGTTTGTTTCCTTTCTGTGCCACTTTTCTATCTCTGTATCTATTGTCAAGTTGCCACTCTCTCTGTACTTCCATTCCTTCACCTGAGAACTGATAAGAGTAGGGCTTACTACATAGGATGTTGTGAGGATGTTGTACAGCATTTATTATTTGGTTCTATATTCAGTCTATTCTGATAACTGTGCTGTTGGGAGCAGAAATGAAAGACTTTAATTTCTAGGAGTTTTATCTCTGAAATTCTATCTCCTGTAACCTGGAAGAGCTTCTATTCTCTGCCCCCATGGCACCCTGCATGACCCCCACCATAGCATATGTTACTGTGCAGTATCTATTGCCTCTCCTACCTACAATAAACTGTAAGCTTCATGAGGACAAAATGTGTGTCTATCTTATAATCATTATTGCTTCAATGCCTAACATATAGTTTGTACTCAGTAAATATTTATTGGATGAATGTTAAATAAAATGTAATAAAAGAAATATCACAAATATTAGAGTGTTCATCTGTAAAATTTTGCTTCGATTAAATTACTTTCCTGGTATTAGCAGAGGCTGACATGCAATGAGTTATTTCCACTTCTTTGCATTGGCCTCTGCCTAGAATGAACTACCCTTAGATAACCACAGGCTCACCCCTCATTTTCTTTGGATCTTTGTTCAAATATCACCTTCTCGGTGTTTCCTATCCTGACTGCCTCATTTGAAACTGCATTTCTATCCCTTCTTCTGTTCTGTTTCATTTTTATATGGCATTTATGGCAGTCTAGCCCTGTATATATTTTAGTTATTTGTTATATTTATGATTTGTTGGCCTCAACTTCTCCTCACTAGAATGTAAGCTTTGTCAGTTTGGCTCACTTATACATCCCTAGCACCTGGAACAGTGCCTGGCACAAGGTAGACAGGCACTTTAACAAATATTTGTTGAATTAATTAATAAATGTAATGCATTGGGAATGCCAACTTGGAAATAACCAAAAGCAAAATTACTATTCAAGGAAAATCAACAGAGAATTAGAAACAAAAAACTTCAGGCTCCGTCTTGAGATCAATTATATACAGTTTTTTACTTGCTAAAGGTACATACTTCAACCTCCCTGAGCCCTTTAACCCAGCCTCCAAATTCTGAAAATCACTCTTACCAAAATATTCTTCCAACGGTTATTCTGGGGACTGTATTGCATTTTTTTAATAAAATAATATATGTCTGAGACTATATTTTTCAAGTTATGTAAGATTCTAGTGTTAGAGGCATTTTATAAAAGGGTTAAACCCTAAAGCAAACTGCTTCTTTAAATATGTTATGAACTTTCCATAGAGCACAAATACAAGATCTCTGCAAGGCTTTAATTAAGAATAATTAAAATATCTATATTAAAATATGTTTCATTCTACCAGCTTAGTAGAGGTTTTTATTTCAATAAAAAAGTTTATTTTTTACATGTTAACAGCATAAAACACAACATTGCGCTCGTAACAGCAGGGAAAATGTGATGTGCTGAAGCGGTAAGAAACAATGTGATTTATAAATTAATTCCCTGCATTATTTTTGTTAAAAATTTTTTTCATTAAGATTAAACTTTCACTTTGGTGGTTAGTTGTTTGAATTCATTATGCGGGCATCATACAAACAAATTAAACAAGAAAATTATATAAGAAGTAAAGAAGAATTGCATTGGGGCAAAATATTTTAAAAGTGTAAAGGCTTGGTGTCATATATGAGGTGAGATTTTTATTCAGTCTGCTGTTTGTAAGATTATTTAACTATTTAATTATGTCATAAAATGAGTTAATAAGAAAGAATGTTTAAACAAAAAATTTAAAGAAGGCAAGCAATTGTTACAGGGATGGGTCAAGAGAGCCAGATATTGTATGTAATTCCCAAGCATTCATAAAGGGGAGAGATATAGAAAGGGTCAAAACCCAAAGGGAAGAGAAAACTAGTAATTATTAGGTCTGATGAGATGAACCTATCTCATTAAAAAAAAGATTTGAGAAGAGAACAGATGGGAAGATAAGTAAACACTAAATAAACTTGCTAATAGGGAGATGGATTATCATTTTTCTCACTACGACGGGAAGATCTAACTAAACTTGTCCGCCAACCTTTTTTTTTTTTTTTTTTTTTGAGATGGAGTCTCGCTTTGTCACCCAGGCTGGAATGCAGTGGTGCAATCTCGACTCACTGCAACCCCTCCCTCCCAGATTCAAGCGATTCTCCTGCCTCAGCCTCCCGAGTAGCTGGGATCACAGGCACCCACCATCATGCTTGGCTAATTTTTGTATTTTTAGTAGTGATAGGGTTTCACCATGTTGGCCAGGCTGGTCTCAAACTCTCGACCTCAGGCAATCCACCCACCTCCGCCTCCCGAAGTGCTGGGATTACAGGCTTGAGCCACTGCATCCAGCCACTTGTCCTTTTTAAAAAAGACAGTAATGTGAAGAGAGGAGAGCCATGAATGTGGCAGGCATTGTGGTATTTTTGACTCATACCAAAAAAAACACTTCTATCTCTTACTACTGCATTCTCCACATTAGTCTCAAAGACAATGGTAAGATCTAAGTATTACCAAGAATGAGTGACACATTGAATCAATAACATCCCCATTCATGCTCTAATATAATACTTCCAGGAGAGAGGGATGAGGATTGCAAAGGAGCTATTGATCTAAGTAATAGAGAAATTTAGGAGAATATGGGATTCTATCTAATCATCAGATCCAATAAGACGTTCAGGGATTGAGAAGGAGAGATCCATTAAACTGAACCTTGAAAGATGGGTAGGATTTGAAGATTCATAGAAGGGAAGAAGACTATTTCAACTAGGGTTGTCAGCATGAACTAGGGCTTGAAAGTACAGGACATGTGACATAAACATTTGTAATAGCAAAAAAGGAGGTTGACAGATGCATCACTGATGTGAATGGAGAAGGAAGAAAATAAAAGTTATAAGTGTGAATGAGATGACAGGGAACAGGCTGTCATTGTGTTTGTGGGTTTTTTTATAGATACCTTAAATTCTGGGATACATGTGCAGAACGTGCAGGTTTGTTACATAGGTATACACGTGCCACGGTGGTTTGCTGCACCCATCAACCCGTCATCTACATTAAGTATTTCTCCTAATGCTTTCCCTCCCCTAGTCCCCCACCCCCCGACAGACCCCGGTGTGTGATGTTCCTCTCCCTGTGTCCATGTGTTCTCATTGCTCAACTCCCACTTATAAGTGAGAACATGCAGTGTTTGGTTTTCTGTTCTTGTGTTAGTTTCCTGAGAATTATGGTTTTCAGCATCATCCATGTCCCTGCAAAGGACATGAACTCATCCTTTTTTATGGATGCATAGTATTCCATAGTGTATATGTGCCACATTTTCTTTATCCACTCTGTCACTGATGGGCATTTGGGTTGGATCCAGGTCTTTGCTATTGTGAACAGTGCTGCAGTAAACATACATGTGCATATGTCTTTCTGGTAGAATGATTTATAATCCTTTGGGTATATACCCAGTAATGAGATTGCTGGGTCAAATGGTATTTCTGGTTCTAGATCCTTGAGGAATTGCCACACTGTCTTCCACAATGGGTGAACTAATTTACACTCCCACCAACAGTGTAAAAGTGTTCCTATTTCTCTACATCCTCTCCAGCATCTGTTGTTTCCTGACTTTTTAATGATCGCCATTCTAACTGGCATGAGATGGTATCTCATTGTAGTTTTGATTTGCATTTCTCTAATGACCAGTTATGATGAGCTTTTTTCCATATGTTTGTTGGCTGCATAAATATCTTCTTTTGAGAAGTGTCTGTTCATATCCTTCACCCACTTTTTGGTGGGATGGTTTTTTTCTTGTAAATTTGTTTAAGTTTTTATAGATTCTGGATATTAGCCCTTTCTCAGATGGATAGATTGCAAAAATTTTCTCCCATTCTGTAGGTTGCCTGTTCACTCTGATGATAGTTTCTATTGCTGTGCAGAAGCTCTTTAGTTTAATTAGATCCCATTTGTCAATTTTGACTTTTGTTGCCATTGCTTTCGGTGTTTTAGTCATGAAGTCTTTGTTCATGCCTGTGTCCTGAATGGTATTGCCTAGGTTTTCTTCTGGGATTTTTATGGATTTAGGTCTTATGTTTAAGTCTTTAATCCATCTTGAGTTAATTTTTGTGTAAGGTGTAAGGAAGGGGTCCAGTTTCAGTTTTCTGCATATGGCTAGCCAGTTTTCCCAATACCATTTATTAAATAGGGTATCCTTTCCCAGTTGCTTGTTTGTGTCATTTTTGTCAAAGATCAGATGGTTATAGATGTGTGGTGTTATTTCTGAGGCCTCTGTTCTGTTCCATTGGTCAATATATCTGTTTTGGTACCAGTACCGTGCTGTTTTGGTTACTGTAGCCTTATAGTATAGTTTGAAATCAGGTAGCGTGATGCCTCCAGCTTTTTTCTTTGTGCTTAGGATTGTCTTGGCTATGTGAGCTCTTTTTTGGTTCCATATGAAATTTAAAGTAGCTTTTTCTAATTATGTGAAGAAAGTCAGTGATAGCTTGATGGGGATAGCATTGAATCTATAAATTACTTTGGGCAGTATCACCATTTTCACCATATTGATTTTTCCTATCCATGAGCATGAAATGTTTTTCCATTTGTTTGTGTCCTCTCCTATTTCCTTGAGCAGTGGTTTGTAGTTCTCCTTGAAGAGGTCCTTCACATCTCTTGTCAGTTGTATTCCTAGGTATTTTATTCTCTTAGTTGCAATTGTGAATGGGAATTCACTCATGGTTTGGCTCTTTGTTTGTCTATTATTGGTGTATAGGAATGCTTGTGATTTTTGCACATTGATCTTGTATCCTGAGACTTTGCTGAAGTTGCTTATCAGCTTAAGGGGATTCGGGGCTGAAACGATGGGGTTTTCTAAATGTACAATCATGACATCTGCAAACAGAGACAATTTGACTTCCTCTCTTCCTATTTGAATACCTTTATTTCTTTCTCTTGCCTGATCTCCCTGGCCAGAACTTCCAATACTGTGTTGAATAGGAGTTGTGAGAGAGGGCATCCTTGTCTTGTGGCGGTTTTCAAAGGGAATGCTTCCAAGTTTTGCACATTCAGTATCGTATTGGCTGTTTGTCATAAATAGCTCTTATTATTTTGAGATACATTCCATCAGTGCCTAATTTTTTTAGAGTTTTTAGCATGAAGGGGTGTTGAATTTTGTCGAAGGCCTTTTCTGCATCTATTGAGATAATCATGTGGTTTTTTTTCATTGGTTCTGTTTATGTGATGTATTATGTTTATTGATTTGCGTCTATTGAACCAGCCTTACATCCCAGGGATGAAGCAGACTACATCGTGGTGGATAAGCTTTTTGATGTGCTGCTGGGTTTGGTTTGCCAGTATTTTATTGAAGATTTTCGCATCGATGTTCATGAGAGACATTGGCCTGAAGTTTTCTTTTCTGTGTTGTGTCTCAGGATGATGCTGGCCTCATAAAATGAGTTAGGGAGGATTCCCTCTTTTTCTACTGTTTCGAATAGTTTCAGAAGGAATGGTACCAGCTCCTCTTTGTACTTCTGCTAGAATTCAGCTGTGAATCCATCTGGTCCTGGACTTTTTTTTTTGGTTGGTAGGCTATTAATTACTGCCTCAATTTCAGAACTTGTTATTTATCTATTCAGGGATTTGACTTCTTCCTGGTTTAGACTTGGGAGGGTGTAAGTGTCCAGGAATCTATCCATTTCTTCTATATTTTCTAGGTTATTTGTGTAGAGGTGTTTATAGTATTCTCTGGTGGTAGTTTGTATTTCTGTGAAATCAGTGGTGATATCCCCTTTATCATTTTTTCTTGCATCTATTTGATTCTTTATACTTCTCTTCTTTGTTAATCTGGCTAGCAGTCTATTTATTTTGTTGATCTTTTCAAAAAACCAGCTCCTGGATTCATTGATTTTTTTGAAGGGTTTTTCATGTCTCTGTCTCCTTCAGTTCTGCTCTGATCTTAGTTATTTCTTGTCTTCTGGTAGCTTTTGAATTTGTTTGCTCTTGCTTCTCTAGTTCTTTTAATTGTGATGTTAGGGTGTCGAGTTTAAATCTTTCCTGCTTTCTCTTGTGGGCATTTAGTGCTATAAATTTCCCTCTAAACACTGCTTTCACTGTGTCCCAGAGATTCTGGTACATTGTGTCTTTGTTCTCATTGGTTTCAAAGAATGTATTTATTTCTGCCTTAATTTTGTTATTTACCCAATAGTCATTCAGGAGCAGGTTGTTCAGTTTCCATGTAGTTGTGCGGTTTTGAGTGAGTTTCTTAATCCTGAGTTCTAATTTGATTGCACTGTGGTCTGAGAGAGTGTTCGTTATGATTTCCATTCTTTTGCATTTGCCAAGGAGTGTTTTACTTCCAATTATATGGTCAGTTTTAGAATAAGTATGATGTGGTGCTGAGAAGAATGTATATTCTATTGATTTGGAGTGGAGAATTCTTTCTGTAGATGTCTATTAGGTCTGCTTAGTCCAGAGCTGAGTTCACGTCCTGAATATCCTTGTTAATTTTCTGTCTTGTTGATCTATCTAATATTGACAGTGAGGTGTTAAAGTCTCCCAGTATTATTGTGTGGGATTCTAAGTCTCTTTGTAGGGCTCTAAGAACTTGCTTTATGAATCTGGGTACTCCTATATTGAGTGCATATATATTTAGGATAGTTAGCTCTTCTTTTTGCATTGATCCCTTTACTATTATGTAATGCCCTTTTTTGTCTCTTTTGATCTTTGTTGGTTTAAAGTCTGTTTTATCAGAGACTAGGATTGCAACCCCTGCTTTTTTGTTTGCTTGTTTTGTTTTGTTTTTGTTTTTGTTTTCTTGGTAAATATCCCTCCATTGTTTTATTTTGAGCCTATGTGTGACTTTGCACGTGAGATGGGTCTCCCGAATACAGCCCACTAATGGGTCTTGACTCTTTATCCAATTTGCAAGTCTGTGTCTTTTAATTGTGGCTTTTAACCCATTTACATTTAAGGTTAACCTTGTTATGTGTGAATTTGAGCCTGTCATTATGATGGCTAGCTGGTTATTTTGCCCGTTAGTTAATGCAGTTTCTTTATAGTGTCGATGGTCTTTACAATTTGGTATGTTTTTGCAGTGGTAGGTACCAGTTTTTCCTTTCCATATTTAGTGCTTCCTTCAGGAGCTCTTGTAAGGTAGGCCTGGTGGTGACAAAATCTCTTAGCATTTGCTTATCTGTAAGGGATTTTATTTCTTCTTCGCTTATGAAGCTTAGTTTGGCTCGGTATGAAATTCTGGGTTGAAAATTCTTTCATTTAAGAGTGTTGAATATTGGCCCCCACAGTCTTCTGGCTTGTAGGGTTCTGCAGAGAGATTCACTGTTACTCTGATGGGCTTCCCTTTATGGGTAATCTGATCTTTCTCTCTGGCTACCTTAACATTTTTTCCTTTATTTCAATCTTGGTGAATCTGACAATTATGTGTCTTGGGGTTGCTCTTCTCGAGGAGTATCTTGGTGGTGTTCTCTGTATTTCCTGAATTTGAATGTTGGCCTGTCTTGCTAGTTGGGGAATTTCTCCTGGATAATATCCTGAAGAGTGTTTTCCAACTCGGTTCCATTCTCCCCGTCACTTTCAGGTACACCAGTCAAACGCAGGTTTGGTCTTTTCACATAGTCCCATATTTCTTGGAGGCTTTGTTTGTTCCTTTTCATTCTTTTTTCTCTAATCTTGTCTTCATGCTTTATTTCGTTAAGTTGATGTTCAATCCCTGATATCCTTCCTTCTGCTTGATCAATTTGGCTGTTAATACTTGTATATGCTTCACGAAGTTCTTGTGCTGTGCTTTTGAGCTCCATCAGGCCATTTATGTTCTTCTCTAAACTGTTTATTCTAGTTAGCAATTCCTCTAACCTTTTTTCAAGGTTCTTAGCTTCCTTGCATTGAGCTAGAACATGCTCCTATAGCTCAGAGGAGTTTGTTATTATCCATCTTCTGACTCCTACTTCTGTCAATTTGTCAAAGTCATTCTCCATCCTGTTTTGTTCCCTTGCTGGCCAGGAGTTGTGATCATTTGGAGGAGGAGAGGCATTCTGATTTTTGGAATTTTCAGCCTTTTTGCACTGGTTTTTCCTCATCTTTATGGATTTATGTACCTTTGGTCTTTGATGTTGGTGACCTTCAGAAGGGGTTTTTGTGTGGTCGTTCTTTTTTTGGATGTTATGCTATTCTTCTGTTTGTTCTAACAGGCCCCTCTGCTGCAGGTCTGCTGGAGTTTGCTGGAGGTCCACTCCAGACCCTGTTTGCCTGGGTATCACCAGCGGAGGCTGCAGAACAGCAAGGATTGCTGTCTGTTCCTTCCTCTGGAAGCTTCATCCCACCATATGCCAGCCGGAGCTCTCCTGTATGAGGTGTCTATCAACCCCTGCTGGGAGATGCTCCCAGTCAGGAGGCACAGGGTCAGGGACTCACTTGAGGAGGTAGTCTGTCCCTTAGCAGAGCTCAAGTGCTGTGCTGGGAGATCTGCTGCTCTCTTCAGAGCCAGCAGGCAGGAACATTTAATTCTGCTGAAGCTGCACCCACAGCCACCCCTTCCCCCAGGTGCTATGTCCCAGGGAGATGGGAGTTTGATCTATAAGCCCCTGACTGGGGCTGCTGCCTTTCTTTCAGAGATGCCCTGCCCAGAGAGGAGGAATTTAGAGAGGCAGTCTGGCTACCTCAGCTTTGCTAAGCTGTGGTGGTCTCCACCCAGTTTGAACTTCCCGGCATCTTTGTTAATCCTGTGAAGGGAGAACTGCCTACTCAAGCCTCAGTAATGGCGGACACCCTTCCCCCCACCAAGCTGGAGCATCCCAGGTCAACTTCATACTGCTCTGCTAGCAGTGAGAATTTCAAGCCAATGGATCTTAGCTTGCTGGGCTCCATGGGGGTGGGATCCACTGAGCTAGACCACTTGGCTCCCTGGCTTCAGCCCCTTTTCCAGGGGATTGAACGGTTTTGTCTCACTGGCATTCCAGGTGCCACTGGGGTATGAAAAGAAACTCCTGCAGCTAGCTCGTTGTCTGCCCAAACAGCCGCCCAGTTTTGTGCTTGGAACTTAGGCCCTGGTGGCATAGGCACTCTAGGGAATCTCCTGGTCTGCAGGTTGTGAAGACCATGGGAAAAGTGTAGTATCTGGGCCGGAATGCACCATTCCTCACAACACAGTCCCTCATGGCTTCCCTTGGCTAGGGGAGGGAGTTCTTCAACCCCTTGGGCTTCCCAGATGAGATGCCCCACCTGACTTCGGCTCACCCTCCATAGGCTGCACCCACTGTCTAACCAGTTCCAGTGAGATAAGCTGGGTACCAAAGTTGGAAATGCAGAAATCGCCCACCTTCTGCATTGATCTCACTGGGAGAATCACTTGAACCCAGGAGGCAGAAGTTGTGGTGAGCTGAGATTGCACCATTACACTCCAGCCCGGACAACAAGAGCGAAACTCCGTCTCAAAAAAAAAAAAGAGAGAAAACAAGTTTTCTAGGGTGAAACTTTTAATTTTGTTTCTAGACAAATAATTTTGAATATCTGCCACATATCCACATTTCTGACCCATTTCTGCTGGATTTGAAGGTAAAAGAAAAGAGCAAAAGGTGAGTCTAAGGACTGGCTTGACTCCAGATAAATATCTTCCTCAGTTATGCGGTCAGATCTGTAGGAGAATGCTGCGTCTTAGCAGTATGGGAAACTAACTTGGCCTAGTCTGGTGATGGCAGTAAAACTTTTAACAATTCATCAGCCCTTTTAATGCCAGTTTTTTATATAATACCCTTCACTTATATTCAGCCACTCAGCACTTGCCATGTGCCAGGTTCTATACTAGGTGCTAAGGACACAACCTTCACAACAAGTACAGCCCCTGCTCTTGAAAAGTAAAGGCCCAAAAAATGTAAGTTAGCCATTCCAGGTCAGTGAGAGTAAAATTATGTGTAGGGGATGAGGGTGGTGGCACAGAAATTGTTTTGAGTTCCAAGCAAAGGCAAGAGAATATGTGGTACATTTGACAACCGAAAAAAAGTCCGGTATTGCTGGAGAATAGAGTATGAGGGTAGGACAATAAAAAGAAATAACCCTAGAGAAATAAGCAGGAGCCAGGTCATGGAGAGCTTTCTCAGCCTTGTAAAAACTTGGAAAAGGGATTCTAAGAAAGGGAATATAATATGATTAGATTTGAATTTTTCAGTGAACAGTCTAGCTGTGATAAGGGTAATGGATTAAGAGAGTTACAGGACTAAAAGCAAGGCTGGTTAAATCATGATGACCTGGATGAGGCAGTGGAGATGGAAAAAATCATTTGATGTGAGAGCTATTTAGGAAACTCAGTGGGTCCTGAATATTGATCAGCTTTCATGGGTAATAGGGCAGAAGCATCAGTTTGGTGTCCAGGCTTTTGGTTTGGGCAATTGTGTGGATGCCTCTCATTAACAGAGAAAATATTTTTAGGAGAATGATGAGTTCAGTTTTGGCATGCTGAGTTTGAGGTGCCTGCAAAACCTCCAAGTAGAAATGGACACTAAACTATTAAATATATTGGCTGAGGCTCGGGAGAGAGATTATTATATAAATAAACACAATTTTTTAAAAAGAAAAGGAAATGACTATGAAGGAGAAAGGAAAACTTTTGAAACAACTGGAAGAAAAGGAGGAATCAACAGAGGTTTTAGTTTATTTGTTTAAGATGAAAGAGACCTGAATGATTATAAATTGTATAAATAGCTAGTCCGAATGTGAAGATGCAGATAATTAGGCTATAGAATGGAAATGCGTTTGAAGATAAGGCAGGATTTGATTGAGAGCTTAATTTGGGAGAAAATTTGCCTTTAGAAAGAAGGAGCACGAGCCTAATGCTGACAGGTCTTCAGATTTGGTAGTGAAAAGTTAAAGAATGGCCAGGCGCGGTGGCTTACGCCTGTAATCCCAGCACTTTAGGAGGCCGAGGCAGGTGGATCACCTAAGGTCAGAGGTTTGAGACCAGCCTGGCCAACATGGTGAAACCCTGTCTCTACTAAAAATACAAAAATTAGCCAGGTATGGTGGCGCACGCCTGTATTCCCAGCTACTTGGGAGGCTGAGGCAGGAGAATCACTTGAACCCAGGAGATGGAGGTTTCAGTGAGCCAAGATCATGCCACTGCACTCCAGCCTGGGTGACAGAGCAAGACTCTATCTCAAAGAAAAAAAAAAAAGAATAGAAAAGAAAAGTTAAAGAATTCCATTCTGATAAATTTTGGTTTTGCCTGGAAGTAGGAGACCAGGTGAAGAAAGAAAAGGGAAGATTGCAATCTGAGGTTTAAAAAGTGAAGAATGTAAGTTAGGCTTCGTTTTACAAATAAAAATATCTACATTTTTTATTTTAAAATGGCCATTCTAAAAAAAATTCAAGTGATGAAATTAAATTCCCTAAGCATACCACCCCTGAGAAATAATCTGTTTCTATTAATAGCAGTGTGCACAGACTTCCAAATAAACAGACTCATATGCACATTGTCCTATAACTTGATTTTCCTTTTATTGCTTTTTTCCAATTATAAAAATAATACGTTCTATTTACCAAAAAAATGTACATATTGCCTATTTTAGTTTGGATATTTTTCATGTAGTAGTATGTAGATACAACTTTCTTCTTTTTAGCAACCATATTGCATTTAATTAATTGACTATGCCACCATTGGACAGTATCTATTGAAAGTTACTCATTTTTCTTCCTTTTTTGGCTAATATTAACAGTTTTGAAGTAAGTATCTTTGTACATTTTTGCTAGTGTTTCTGTAAAATAAATTTCAAAAAGTGAAATTTCTAGGTCAAAAGGTAAACATGTATTTAGTTTGGAAAATTATAGCCAAATTGTTCTGCAAAATAGTTATACAAGTTTACATTTATGTCTTAAGTGTTATTTTAATCTTTGTTATTCTGCAAAAAATCAATTAAATTTGTATTTATTTGGTAAGCAGTGAGGTTGAGCATATTTTTATTAATTATTGACCATTTATATTTATCTCATACATTACCAGGTCTTTCTTGTCAATTGAGTCTTTGTCAATTCTTTATTGATTAGTAGGAGTTCTTTATATATGATGGATAATAGTCCTTATTGTATGTGGTACATTTTTGCCTAGTTGCCTTTTTATCTTTTTGCTTTGCTTATGGAGTTTGTTAAGGTTTTTTTCTAAGCCAACGTTTTTCGTTTTTATGTAGCCAAAAATGCAGTTTTTTTTTAGTTTCCACTCTTATTGTCATGCCATAAGTCCCTCCCCACAATTATGCATATGTTCTCTTTTATTTTCTTTTAGTGCCTTTATGATTTTTTTTTAACTTTTAAATGATAACATTTGGAGAGTTGTCTAGAATTACGTAGTACAATGGCTGAACAATGTTGAGGGCTGAGTTGTGGTTGATGATGATTTGTTTGTAGGAGCAACAATCTGTTAGCCAGGGACAAGCCAGTCAGCTGGGTTTATCCAACCTTGGAGTGTTTCAGGCAAGTACCTTAAATGGACAGTGGGGCCTAGCAGATTAGGAAAACACAATGAAATGTTGGACCATGATCTTCCAGCAAAGGTTGAGAAGTGAAAACAAAACAAGGGCTAATAGGAAGAAAGGAAAGGATAAATGGACTGGAAGCCGTAAAGATTTTTTTTAAGGTAAGAAAGGGAATTATTTTAGTAAGATGGTTAAAAAGATAGGAGGTTGTGGTCAAATTGGGGGAATGTCTAAATTTATTGTTTCAAAAGAATGCTGCAATGTCCAGAGTAAAATGTCAAGAACAGGCAGGTGAAATAGACTGGAAGAAAGGGGCATTGTAGATCAAGGAATCTAGCAGTCAGACCCTTGGATAGGTTATTCATGGGAATGTTGAAGACTCCCAGGATTACAGTTGGACTTGAGTAGAAAGAAGCATCTTTTGAATATCTGAGACTTCTTTCACCAACACCTTTGTCAACCTTTATTTATTTTTGAGAGACTCATCCCCAGTTACTAAAGAATAAAAAGTCAGTTTATCAAAAAATGTGAATGAAGTCAGAATCAGAATAATACCACCCTCCCCACCTCCACTTGCTTCTGGAAAAATATTTGTGTTTGGGTTCTTTTTTAATATGTGATAGCAGCTAATAATATATGTAAAGCACTTAGCTGATGCCTAACACATAGTCAGTACATTTTTGCCTTTATTATATTAGAGGGAGATGATTTATATATGCTTTAAAATTGGTATTTGTTTAGTATTTCTTTCAAGTTAAGATTTGGAATTTTGGCAGCCTTGGTCCAGAATAAATGACCAGGCAGCTTCAACATGAACTTGTTTCTAGAACCCCAGAAGGGTTGGGAATACATATAAGAAGCCCATACTCAAGGCCTGGGAAAGTAGAAAGAGGCAAGGAAGGAGAGAAGAAAATAGAAAGAAGTTGGATTAGATAGATGAGCAAATACTGGTTAGTTCTGTTTCCTCTCACCTTGACACATGTGTCCATTCAGTCACCAAGACATGAGAAGCAGTAAATCCTGGGTGAGGCTTAAGCACCCTCTGGTTATTTTGTAGTGAACAAACTAACAGCTAAGATTTTTTAGAACCACTCACTTAGAGAATCAGCTTTTAGAACTTGCAGTTCTTTTTTTCAGTACATTGGTGGGAAATGTCATGGGGAAGAGGAAGGGCTTGTGAATATTTTATAAGATTTTTAACTTTTTTTCAGTCTGGAAAATACAGTGGAAATGGAAAATAATTGTACAAAGAATGTAAACAAGTAAATGGAGGAATTTAAGATTATTATCAGAGTCTTTTATCCTTCCTTTCTTCACCCACTCAAATTAATTATTCATTACTTATGTTGTCTTTAAAAAGAGAAAACCTAAATTCTTTGCTGCTAAAGTTTACATTGATTTTATAAATTTAAAAAAACTAATATAAGCCTTAAATATAACCAGGCTATTTTATAATCTGATAGCATCTTTGCAGAGTGAAGCTCAAAATAAATTAGAAAACATATCAGTACTCTTTAATATAGGACATTTCTGATGAGAAATATTACAAACATGAGATCTAAAAGGATGTAAGTCATTGATGAATTAAATACCTCAGAGCCATATGACCTGAGACTTATTTCTGTTGTCTGCTCACAATGAGGCACTTTACAGAAATATAACTCTTTAGTTGCTACTTGCACAATTTCAACTGAAGTTTTAAATTAGAAGGTGTAAAAGCAATGATCCTCACTATAACACTTCAACGTACAGCAATATTGTAACAAATATAAATGCTACAAACTGGTTTGTTAAGATAAAGTAGTTAAATATCATGAGAGTGGCACTGTTTACCCCCTCTTTAGTCTGTGGTCATTTGTTTTAATTTTTACCTATGTGACTTGGTTGCTAACTAGGATGTTTTTTAGTACAAATGATGCAAACATCTGTGTTACATATACCAGAAATTCAAAAAGGAAATAAAAAGAACTCTATTCTCCAAGGGACTGTGTGACTGGATCTCTTAAAAACAGATTCAAATAAATAAAACTCAATCACACTAACTTTAAGTTGTGCTTTAAAATTTTTTACTATTTGTCTGAATCCTGACAAAATGTATACTGAGGGTAGCAAAACATATTTGTGTATACAGGTAAGCTACACTTCATTGATTCATTTCTCTATTTAACAAATTTTTATTGAGCATATGTTATGTGCTTAAAACAGGAGATAAGTAGTAAACAAGAAAAATGAAGAAGATAGTGATGATGTTGATAATGATAATAACAGCTAGCCTGTATTGAGTGCTACCCATGTGTCAGGTATTTATGTCGATTAATCCTCACGTAACAATATGAGTCAGATTCTAATATCATTCCACTTTGCAAGTGAGGGAATAGATTTAGAGAGCTCTCACAGCTAGGAAATAATGCAGCCTGACTCAAACACTGCAATTCTGACTCCCAGGGCCAGATTCCTAACTAACAACATGCAAATACATTCATTTTCCTCATGGAGCATATGTTCCAGCTACCCATTTATTTAACAAATATGTATCAAGTGTCTGCTATGTGCCAGGCACAGTCCTAGGCCCTGAGTTACAGAGAAAAAGAGTTTGACACGGTCATTGCTATCATGGCTTACACCTTCCAGAGCCTCTAATAGAGGTTTTGTAAAAAGGGAGAAAGTATGCACGTATTAATGCAAGTACTAGACATAATTAAAGTAATTAATAACATTGACAAGAATTACTAAACTATTGAAATATAATACAGTTTCTTTAAAAATACATACTGTATATTCAGAAAGGGTAATGTTATTTTTACATCTTAAAAAGAATTCATTTTCATCTCTGGTTCAAAATATATATCTTTAAAAAAAAAACTTTTTGCCTGGTGTGATTCCGTCCTGCGCGGCTGTTCTCTGCAGCAGCGTTGTTTTATCTCCGTCCGCCTTCTCTCCTACCTAAGTGCGTGCCGCCACCCGATGGAAGATTCGATGGACATGGACATGAGCCCCCTGAGGCCCCAGAACTATCTTTTCGGTTGTGAACTAAAGGCCGACAAAGATGATCACTTTAAGGTGGATAATGATGAAAATGAGCGCCAGTTATCCTTAAGAACGGCCAGTTTAGGGCTGGTGCAAAGGATGAACTGCACATTGTTGAAGCAGAGGCCATGAATTACGAAGGCAGTCCAATTAAAGTAACACTGGCAACTTTGAAAATGTCTGTACAGCCAACAGTTTCCCTTGGGGGCTTTGAAATAACACCACCAGTGGTCTTAAGGTTGAAGTGTGGTTCAGGGCCAGTGCATATTAGTGGACAGCACTTAGTAGCTGTGGAGGAAGATGCAGAGTCAGAAGATGAAGAGGAGGAGGATGTGAAACTCTGAAGTATATCTGGAAAGCGGTCTGCCCCTGGAGGTGGTAGCAAGGTTCCACAGAAAAAAGTAAAACTTGCTGCTGATGAAGATGATGACGATGATGATGAAGAGGATGATGATGAAGATGATGATGATGATGATTTTGATGATGAGGAAGCTGAAGAAAAAGCGCCAGTGAAGAAATCTATACGAGATACTCCAGCCAAAAATGCACAAAAGTCAAATCAGAATGGAAAAGACT